CCCAAAGTGTTCCCTCGTTGGACCAGAAGCTGGAAGGGCACTTGGCAGAGTCTGCCTGGCCCTGGCCACCTCCCGGGTGTCCGCAAAATCAGAACTTCCTTCTCGCATCTAAGAGCAGAGGGAAGCCGCTCTTGGGGGGATCCCTGGGTTCCAGATGGGACATTTCCCCAGCACCCGTCGGACCACTTAAAGGAGTGGTTTAGGCTGCCGGGGGCCCAAGCACTGGCACCTAACCCCAGCGCCCCTCCTCAGATAGGAATTCTCCACGTCCAGGCGCTGGGCTCACGTTCCGGGTGCGAGAGAGATAAGGGGGGTGTCTTGAGGTTCTATGTGGGTCTGGCCAACAACTCTGGCCTTGACCTTGGCCCCGTCGCCGAGGGCAGGGGTCACACCGCTGGGTTCCCATGGCCGTCCCCTCCCCCCTGGCTTCGGCCAACTCTGAGCCTGCTGGGGCTGGCAAGAAGGGAAAGGGCTCTCGACGGAGCCTAATTACGGTGAGGAGGCGGCACCCCGCTGCCAGCAGGAGGCTAGGAGGTAATTAAGCACAAGAGGAATCCTAATAAAGCACCATCAGTGAGGAAGGCATTCCGAAGGGACGCCCAAGCCGACCGTGAAAAGCGAGGAGGCTGAGGCTGCACCGCCGTGGAGACCAGGGATCGACTGCCGCTTTGGGAACGAGGTTCCAGGAATGCGCATGCGCAAAAGCCACGCGGGCGAACACGGCTTCGCCTCGCTAAGCATGCGCGCCGTTTTCCCCGCCCACCGTCCTCAGAAGAATGGTGTTTCCTCGCAGCGCCTCTCTCAGGAGCGATCGGGAATTGGCGCATGCGCACTACGGTGGTGGTGGCGACGAAGGCGGGGGTTGCACGTTGCCTGCCTCGAGCTCTAGGTGGCGTCATCCTTCGGGCTGAGCCGAAGCACGCACGCGCGGAGGTTCGCACGCGGAGAAGGGCGGGTGCGCGCCGCGGGCATGCGCGGTGCGGGGCGAGACGGCGGCTCGACGGGGTCATCCGGGCGCAGGCGCAGTGCGGTGTTTGTCTGCCGGACTGACGGGCGGCCGGGCGGTGCGCGGCGGCGGTGGCGGCGGGGAAGATGGCGGCGTCCTCCCTGGAACAGAAGCTGTCCCGCCTGGAAGCAAAGCTGAAGCAGGAGAACCGGGAGGCCCGGCGGAGGATCGACCTCAACCTGGATATCAGCCCCCAGCGGCCCAGGCCCAGTAAGCACGGCGGCGTGGGGGAGGGGGCGGGCGTGTTGTTTTTTTCTTCCTTTTCCCCATCCAGTTATTGTGATCACTCTAAGCCCTGCTCCTGCCCCGTCCCAACGAGCAGGTACCAGCCTTTTTATCATCGCTGCTTGGACACCCCTCCCTGCCACTGGTTCTCACCCCCCTAGCCCTGCAGCTCCCGCTGGCCAACGATGGGGGCAGCCGCTCGCCATCCTCAGAGAGCTCCCCGCAGCACCCCACGCCCCCCGCCCGGCCCCGCCACATGCTGGGGCTCCCGTCAACCCTGTTCACACCCCGCAGCATGGAGAGGTGAGCCAGGGGCCCAGCAGGGTTGGGTGGGACACCTCCACCGGCACCTGCTCCATGTCCCCAGCATTGAGATTGACCAGAAGCTGCAGGAGATCATGAAGCAGACGGGCTACCTGACCATCGGGGGCCAGGTACCACCTTCACTGTGGCGGGGAGAGGGAGGCAGGGACCCTCCAACCCTCCCTCTCCTCCCAGCGCTACCAGGCAGAAATCAACGACCTGGAGAACTTGGGCGAGATGGGCAGCGGCACCTGCGGCCAGGTGTGGAAGATGCGCTTCCGGAAGACCGGCCACGTCATTGCCGTTAAGGTGAGCCTTGGCGGCTACCCCGGCTGCGCCCCGCTGAGGCTCCCTCCTGTCCCTGCCTGTGCAGCAAATGCGGCGCTCCGGGAACAAGGAGGAGAACAAGCGCATCCTCATGGACCTGGATGTGGTGCTGAAGAGCCACGACTGCCCCTACATCGTGCAGTGCTTTGGGACGTTCATCACCAACGTGAGTACCTGGCCGCGCCCTGCAGCGTCTCCCACAGCTCCCCCGGGTGCCCCTCTCCCTGCAGACGGACGTCTTCATCGCCATGGAGCTCATGGGCACCTGCGCTGAGAAGCTCAAGAAGCGGATGCAGGGCCCCATCCCCGAGCGCATTCTGGGCAAGATGACAGTGGCGGTGAGTGACCAGGCGGGGCTTGCACTGGGCAGTGCCACATGCACCCCCCTCTGCGTGCCTGCAGATTGTGAAGGCGCTGTACTACCTGAAGGAGAAGCACGGTGTCATCCACCGCGACGTCAAGCCCTCCAACATCCTGCTGGACGAGCGGGGCCAGATCAAGCTCTGCGACTTCGGCATCAGCGGCCGCCTGGTGGACTCCAAAGCCAAGACGCGGAGCGCCGGCTGTGCCGCCTACATGGCAGTGAGTGGGGGCCCCCCAGCGGGGGAGGGGGTTGGAGATACGTCTTCTCCTCCCCCCCCTGCAGCCCGAGCGCATTGACCCCCCAGACCCCACCAAGCCGGACTATGACATCCGGGCCGACGTATGGAGCCTGGGCATCTCGTTGGTGAGTTGGGGCCCTCCCCTGTTCTCCAGCCAACTCGGAGGGAGGAGAACATAAACCTGTCCAGCCCTGCCCGTCTCCCTCCCAGGTGGAGCTGGCAACAGGACAGTTTCCCTACAAGAACTGCAAGACGGACTTTGAGGTCCTCACCAAAGTCCTACAGGAAGAGCCCCCGCTTCTGCCCGGACACATGGGCTTCTCGGGGGACTTCCAGTCCTTCGTCAAAGACTGGTGAGAACCTCCCTCCACTTGGGAGGTCAGGGTCTCACATCTGTCTTCCCTTCTCTTGCTCTAGCCTTACTAAAGATCACAGGAAGAGACCAAAGTATAATAAGCTACTTGTGAGTACCTGAGCCCTCCCAGTCCCCGTCCTTCCTCCTAAGCCCCACCCCCTCGGGCCCACAGGAACACAGCTTCATCAAGCGCTACGAGACGCTGGAGGTGGACGTGGCGTCCTGGTTCAAGGATGTCATGGCGAAGACTGAGTCACCGCGGACTAGCGGCGTCCTGAGCCAGCCCCACCTGCCCTTCTTCAGGTAGCTGCTTGGCGGCGGCCAGCCCCACAGGGGGCCAGGGGCATGGCCACAGGCCCCCCTCCCCACTTGGCCACCCAGCTGCCTGCCAGGGGAGACCTGGGACCTGGACGGCCACCTAGGACTGAGGACAGAGAGTGGGGGGTGCCCACCCACCCCCCCCGCCCCGGGCCTACCAAGCCCCCGCCCTTCCCACCCCGGGGTCAGCCGGCCGTGTGCGTCCCCCGACAGACACTGTGAACGGAAGACAGCAGGCCGCGATCAGAGTCGCTGTTCATTCAGCCGCAGCCTCTGGGCCGGGGCGGCCCCCAGGGGCCAGGAGAGAGCCCTGGAGTCCCGCAGCCACCATGCACGCTCCCAGCGTGCTGTGTCCTTCGCCACTCCCACGCGCCCGTTCCTCTTCCGTCGCCCTCTGTCCCCTGCTCTACCTCTCTGTCCTTGTCTGGCTCTCCCGTCACCCTCCCTGCCTCTGTCTCTCTTCTGGCCTGAGCCTGGGCCCAGCCACCTCCTGACGGGTCCCCTGGGTCTGCATAGGTCTCCCATGGCGCAATGAGTCAGTGGCCCCCAGCCAGGCAGTGTGGGCATTGCCACTGCGGCTGGACGGGGCTGCGCGCTCGCGCTCTCTCTCTCTCTCTCTCTCTCTCTTTGATCTCAGGGGGTCCTTTTTGGAGTTTATTGTATTTTATTGTACTTGGTGGGGTGTTTGGGGTGGGGGCGGAGGAGAGCTTGTTCTCGTGGGGTTGTCGGTACCTTCAGAAACTTTTACCAAAGTCACGATTAGCTGCTTGTGGTGGGGCCCCAACCGCCCTCGGGCACTGGGGAGCTGGGCTGGGGCTGCTGCTCTGGGGTCTCCGGGGGCCACAGCTTGGGGTGAGTTGAAGACCTCAGGGGATGTGGAGGGGTCTGCGGGGCCCTGGCCGCACAGGATGGCCTTCAGGGAAGGTGGTCTTGGGGCATGGTGCAGAGCAGGTGACCGGAGGGAATCGGTGACGGAGCGGGGCCAAGGGAGGGGTCCGGAGGGAGTCAGGGATGGAGGGCAGAGGGAGTGGATGTGGGGGTTTGAGGACGTGTGACAAGCTCCAGCAGGGGTGGGGGCCGGGCTGAGGGTGGGGGTGCGAGGTGGTCACTCCCATCGTGCCCCTGGCCGTCCCTCCACTCACCCACACCTGGCCCAGTCCACGTTGAGGTCCAGGACTGGGAAGGACCGGGTGAGTGCACCGGGGACCCAGGCCAGGTGCCCCCCGGAGCCTGCTGGGGTGGCCAGAGCAGGAGGGGGTGTGTTTCCTTTTTGTGGGTGTTGCATGCAAATCAAGTGGACAAGAAAAAATAACAAAACAAAAAACAAGAAAAAAAAAACACAAAACCCCGTAAAATCACAAAGAAAATCCAACACCAAAGGCGCAGAAGCCGGCTGGCCGTGGTGGGGGCAGCGTAGGCGTAGCATCCCTCTCCTCTCACTTAGCCTGTTGACTCTTGTTATTATCATGATATTCACAAAACGCCGCATGTTTAAAAAGTCATAGATGTCATCTTCTCTCTGCCCCCAGGGAGGAAAGCCACCTTCTCTTGCCCCTTGGCCCCTTTGTCAGGGGCCAGGGGTCTGCCGGGTGGGGGTGCCAACAGGCCTGGCCCTTTCCTCCCCTGCATCCAGCCATGGGGGCCTCTGCGATTGCCGGAAGGTTGCATGGCTGGTCCCAGGGCCAGCACAGGCCCGAGGCCGGGCTGCCTGGTTTTATTTTTATTTAACTTTATTTTCTGTTTTATGAGTGTGTGTCCGCCCACCCCCACCCCCTTCAGTGTTAAGTGGGGAGCCCTGGGGGAGTCTCTCCTGCCTCCCAGCCTCTCCCAAGACCTCCCCCCTCGTCACCAGCCATCCCTCTGGACCAGGCAGAGGGCGGACCGGGTGGGCAGGGGCCTGAGGGTGGCTCGGGCCAGCCCACCAGCCAATGGACCCCTCCTCAGGCCGCCAGTGTCGCCCTGCCCCTTTTTAAAACAAAATGCCCTCGTTTGTAAACCCTTAGACGCTTGAGAATAAACCCCTTCCTTTTCTTCCACCGAGTCTGTGGTGTGTCATGGGCCTGGCAGG